TGTAGCCCAGGCTGAAGTGCAATGGCGCCATCATAGCTCACTGTAACGTCAAACTCTTGGGCTCAAGCGATCCTCCTGCCTCAGCCTCCAGAGTAGCTGGGATTACAGGCGTGCACCACGATGCTGACCAGGAATATCTTGTTCTGTCCAAACACTTGGGGGATTAGACAACAGGGAAGTATGATGTAGAAGACAAAGCAGAAGCCCATGGTGCAGAGGGCAGTATAGCAGTAGTTAAGAAACAGGCGGATTCAAACAGACTCTACAACGTAGTAACCGTGTGACAAGGAACAATACTGAGTCAGTTTCCCCCTCGGAAAACAGAGGAAAGTGAGGAGTAAGAAAGCACAGAGAACAGGCGTTTGGGAAAGCGCTCTGCCCAGGTGAATAGGTCACGTGATTTTGTTTTGGGGTAAGGACCAGAAGCGGAGATGGACTTCCAAGAGAACGAGAGCGGGAACGTGGGTCTGGTTCGAGGCACTCACCCTTCAGAAGTTGTAGCTCCACTGTATCCCGCAGGTGCTTCCATTTTAGCCCCGGGGGCTTATAGACCGCGAAAAGCCCATGCAGCCGCGACAAGCCAGCAGACCCCATACTTGAAGATCACAGCACCCGCTGGACCTGGACGGAAGTACCGCCAGGCCCCGCCCCCAAATGTGGTCCTTTCCACGGGCGCCGCCATGTTCCACAGCCGGAAGAGGTTCGCATTTTATAGTCTTCGGGGAAAACCGGCTGTGGAGAAGGAAATAGGGCCCGGCGCTGAGTGAGCGTGGTTGCGTGTCCTTTGCAGACACTTTCTGGGGCGAGGTGACATGGCGAGAGTCTTGGATCGGTGGACGTAGACGGTAGACAGTTCGCGTGCGTTTCCTTCGCCTACTTGGCCTACATGCCTTCTGCCCGTGAAGCGATGTTTCCCCTCGAAAGGCCGTAGGCTACGCCGTCAGAATCGGTTTTTCAGTGAGTTTTGACCCCTCCGACGCTCCGTCGCCTGACAGAATCGCGGCGTTCTTCGTACCCGCCCATCCTCCGCGGACGCCCGCTGCCATGGCGACTCTGCTGCGCCCTGTCCTCCGTCGGCTCTGCGGGCTCCCGGGCCTACAGCGGCCTGCGGCAGGCAAGTGGCGCCGGGTTCTGGGCGCAGGCGGGCCTCTGACCTCGGCCTTTTTCTTGCCCCGCAGAAATGCCCCTCCGGGCTAGGAGCGACGGCGCCGGCCCGCTATACTCGCACCACCTCCCCACCTCCCCGCTGCAGAAAGGGCTGTTGGCCGCCGGCTCCGCGGCGATGGCGCTCTATAACCCCTACCGCCACGGTAAGGCCGCCCGCGCCTCGCCCCCGTGGGGGTCCCCCATTTGTGCCCGTTTCTGTCCTTTCAGACATGGTCGCAGTTCTAGGGGAGACCACAGGACACCGCACCCTGAAGGTCCTCAGGGACCAGATGAGGAGGGATCCAGAGGGTGCCCAGATCCTGCAGTAGGTCCCAGCTCTGCCTGGGGGTCTGGGGGCACCCTCCCAATGCCCAAGTCTTGCCTTTCAGGGAGCGTCCCCGGATTTCGACATCCACCCTCGACCTGGGCAAGCTCCAGAGCCTGCCGGAAGGCTCCCTCGGTCGCGAGTATCTCCGTTTCCTGGATGTGAACGTGAGTTTTCAGCTCCTGTGTATCTGGCAGTCCTTCACTGCTGTACTGTATCCCTTTATTCCAGGGACATTGCTTTCCCTACGGTATGGCAGGTGTGGCACTCTCCAGCCCCTCCAGCCCCAGGCAGGGAGGACAAGGAGAGGGGGAAAGGGGGTGTCCCGACTATTGGCAAACTCATTCACTAACTGAGGCTCTGCTATGTGCCATCCCTTTTTTTTTTTGAGTCGCTCTGTCGCCCAGGCTAGAGTGCAGTGGTGCGATCTCTGCTCACTGCAAGCTCCGCCTCCCAGGTACACGCCATTCTCCTGCCTCAGCCTCCCGAGTAGCTGGGACTACAGGCGCCCGCCACGACGCCCGGCTAATTTTTTGTATTTTTTAGTAGAGACGGGGTTTCACCGTGCTAGCCAGGATGGTCTCGATCTCCTGACCACGTGATCCGCCCGCATCAGCCTCCCAAAGTGCTGGGATTACAGGCGTGAGCCACAGCGCCCGGCCCATCCTTTTTGTTTTGTTTTGTTTTGAGACAGGGTCCCGCTCTGCCACCCAGGCTGGAGTGCAGTGGCGCCGTCTCGGCTCACTGCAACTCAGCTTCCTGGGTTCAAGCGATTCTCCTGCCTCAACCCCCCACGTAGCTGGGACTACAGGTGCACACCACAACGCCCAGCTAATTTTTGTACTTTTAGTAGAGAGGGGTTTTACCATATTAACCAGGCTGGTCTTGAACTCCTGACCTCAAGTGATCCACCTGCCTCAGCCTCCCAAAATGCTGGGACTACAGGTGTGAGCCACCGTGCCCAGCCCAACCATTGTTTTGTGTACAGGGGATATAATGGTGAACTAGACAGCCAAGTTCCCTGCCCTCATTTCTATTCTACTTCGAGAGGTAGACAATAAAATAGTTTTTAAAAATTTTCAGGGAAGGCACAGTGGCTCACATCTGTAATCCCAGCACTTTGGGAGGCTGGCGGGAGGACCACCTAAGGTCAGGAGTTTGAGACCAGTCTGACCAACATGGTGGAAACCTGTCTCTACTAAAAATACAAAAATTAGCTAGGTGTGATGGTGTGCGCCTGTAATCCCAGCTACTCGGGAGGCTGAGGCAGGAGAATTGATTGAACCCGGGAGGCACAGGTTGCAGTGAGCTGAGATCACACCACTGCACTCCAGCCTGGGCGACAGAGTGAGACTCTGTCTCCAACAAAACAAAACAAAAAAATTCATATAAAAATACAGGTAAAATGTTTCAAGTAATTAGAATATTCTGGCACTGGTCCATGCGTGTTGGCTCATGCCTGTAATCCTAATACTTTGGGGGGCTGAAGTGGGCGGATCACTTGAGCCCAGGAGTTTGAGACCAGCCTGGACAACATGGTGAAACCCTGTCTCTGCAAAAAATGCAAAAATTAGCCAAGTGTGGTGGTGTATACCCATAGTCCCAGCTACCTGGGAGGGAGTTTGAGGTAGGAGGATCAGTTGAGCCCAGGAGGTCGAGGGCGGTGAGCCGTAATCACACCACTACACTCCAGCTTGGACAACAGAGCAAGACTCTGTCTCAAAAATAAAAAAAAGTATACCAGCACTATTGTCAGCAGTTGGGATACAGTGGACAAA